TCCAGTCCACGGGCTTCTCCGCGGGGTCTAGGATCCACAGTCCCTGGGGGCTGAAGACCCAATGGAAGTAACTGATGGATCGCAAATTGGAAATCGTAACGTGGCCGACAGACCTGATCAGGAAAACTCGCGTCCTTATATGAAACAGCCCCGAGGCCGCGAAAGTAGCCTCAGGAGTTGTCAGATTCAAAAGCAATTTTGATTTAAGGTTTTCAAAAGCCCCAGAGGGCAAATGTGACCACTCGGGTCAGCCAGTCAGCAGTTTGGATCCAGACAGGGGACCACCGAGTGGGGCGGCCGAGGAGCCGCGGCGCCTCCCGACGTCACACGCGCCTGCTCGCACTTAGCCACGCGCTTGGGGTTATTCTTTACACTCAGGACTGAAACTTCGCCCGCGAGACCGCGGGGCGCGGAGGAGGGCCGAAACCCAAGGTCCAGGTCCAGGGCCCGCCCCCGCGCGCCCGCGTTGGCGCCCGCGCGCTCCCTCCGCAGGGGTTAGCAAGATTGCGCTCATTCTCGCCCCGGCTGCTCCCCACCCGCTCGCTGCTCTGGGGTACCAGGTCCGCGGCCGCGTTCCCACGCCTCGGCTGGAGCCTTGCGGCGGGCATTGGCGAGCGCGGCCCCGCCCCCTGGCCCAGCCAATCGCGAGCCACGCCGACCAGCGAGGGGGAGGTGCCGGGCGGAAGGCCTGGGCCGGTGCGCGGGGGCGGGTGAGGTGGCCCCACCCGCTCGAGGGGGGGGCGTGGCCGGCGCCGGCTCTTGCGGCCGAGCAGAGTTGCGGCGTGGGAAAGAGCCGCTAGGAGCAGACCGCGCCGCCGCCGGAGCCGCGCCTGCCCAGGCCCGGGGAGGGAGGAGGCGGGCGTCAGGGTGCTGCGCCCCGCTCGGCGTCCGAGCTTCCGGCCGGGCTGTGCCCCGCGCGGTCTTCGCCGGGATGAAGCGCCCCTGCGAGGAGACGACCTCCGAGAGCGACATGGACGAGACCATCGACGTGGGGAGCGAGAACAATTACTCGGGGTGAGCGCGGGCTCCGCGGGAGCGGCCCGCAGCTCGGGAGCTTGGGGTAGCTTTGTGAATGCGTGGCTCCCTGGAAATCCCGAGGCTGGTCTCCGCAGCATCTAGGTAGAGAGGGAAAGTTTGGCCTGAGAAAGTTTGAGTGGTGGGCGCTCGCAGAGCGTGAGTTGGGATGGGGCAAGGGATGTGGATTTTCACCGTAGGGGTGGAGTAGCCAGGATGGGAGACGCCACTGAAAGGCAGAGCGCAGGAGTTGGCGAGGGAGGGTCCTGGCTGTCACAGTTGGACGCGCGAACGGCAGCGTCTGGGCGACAGGCGATGTCCCAGCCACTGAAACCGTATTTGGGGGCACTTTCAAAATAGATCAGGAGAAAATAAAAACAATTTGATTTTTGATTTTTAGAGATACCAAAATCACAACTTGATTTTTGGAGGAATTAAAGCAACCTGCGATGTCAAGGCTACGTAGGTTGAACTTTGCAGGTTGACCGTGTGTGACTTGGCTAACGCAAGAGTGAGTGACAGATGTAAGCATCGGAAAGGGCATCATTTCTTTGACTGCTTGTTCTCAAGTCTGGAAGAGATCGGCGTCGTAATCACAGAAGCCAGACCTCCACTTTCCTGTGACAGAGGGAGATTACCGAGGCATTTTAGAGCCAAGGCGGGTCAAATGATAATTGCTTCTAATTGGCATCCCCAGAAGCACCTTAATTATTTATCTGCAGCTGTCACTCAAAGAGGGAAATTCTTCCTACCTTTGGAAAACTGGTTTTCTTTCATATTGTTATTCTAATACATACAAAGCAAAGCACAAAATCTGCAAGAGCAAAGATATTTACACGAAAGCAAAGGTTTAAGTATCTGATCATTAAAGTGTTGTTGTGCCGTCTTTAAAAATGAGGTCTGAAAAACAGAAGCTATCACGTGAAAGGTGAAACCCGTAAAGAAGGGGTGAAAATGAGGGGGACAGGTAATTCAGAAATAAGATCCAGAAGTGAGAAGGTGAGGTAATAGCAACCTGGTGTGTGCAGCATTTCTAAAATGAAAGAGAACAAATAACAGGAACCTGGGGAATTTGAGAACACAAAGAAGCATAGTATCCATGAATTATGAAGAGAAACAGATACAAACTAGAAAGGATTGTAAAAATTATGTGACCAAATAATACTTTGATTGAACCTTCAATATAAAAATATATTTTCATTAGTAAATCCAAGGTGCATTGCAGCTTCTGGAGATTTAAGCTTAGCCTAAAGTCTGAGACACACCTACAGTTTCATTTTCAAAGTAAAACATTCACCTAGTAATAAAATGAGTTTTAATTTTCCTATCAGTGGCATATTTAGGGCATATTTTTGGAAGATTAGTATGCAAAACATCAAGTTTGTCAATTTTTTCCTGTTGCAATATATGACTAACTGAAGTTTTGAAACAGTAAGATAACTTCTATTTATTTTAAAGTTTGCACCTAGAGACAAGAGTTTGACGTATGACGACTGCACATCTGTTTGATAGTGGTGCTTAACATAACCCTGATTTGAAAAAGTGGCATTATTTTGTTCAGTGTGCCTGACAGGAGGGAGAAGGAAAGCTATTTGAGATTAGTTGACTTTAAAATATATGAGTGGAACTAGGAAATGCTAATATCTAACTTCTCAGCCCAACTGCCGGTAATTATTTCACTGGGAGACTTTCAAGTAAAGCAGCACCTGACATACTCTTCTTATTTCATAGGCAAAGTACTAGCTCTGTGATTAGATTGAATTCTCCAACAACAACATCTCAGATTATGGCAAGAAAGAAAAGGAGAGGGGTATGTGATTTTTCCCCCTTTTTATTTCATGTATAAACTTTTGTTGTTTGCTTCTTTTGGATAGATTATAGAGAAAAGGCGTCGGGATCGGATAAATAACAGTTTATCTGAGTTGAGAAGACTTGTGCCAACTGCTTTTGAAAAACAAGTAAGCTATCCCCTCCCCAGAATCCCCCCACCAGGATTATTTATTTATTTATTTATTTATGAAGGGATCTGCAAAGTTAGAAAAAGCTGAAATATTGCAAATGACAGTGGATCATTTGAAGATGCTTCAGGCAACAGGGGGTAAAGGTAAGTAGATGACTTCATTTTTTTTTTTTTTTCTGTTCCCTACTTTGCTCAAACCCACTTTTAGGCTACTTTGACGCACACGCTCTTGCCATGGACTTCATGAGCATAGGATTCCGAGAGTGCCTAACAGAAGTTGCGCGGTACCTGAGCTCCGTGGAAGGCCTGGACTCCTCGGATCCGCTGCGGGTGCGGCTTGTGTCTCATCTCAGCACTTGCGCCACCCAGCGGGAGGCGGCGGCCATGACATCCTCCATGGCCCACCACCATCATCCGCTCCACCCGCATCACTGGGCCGCCGCCTTCCACCACCTGCCCGCAGCCCTGCTCCAGCCCAACGGCCTCCATGCCTCAGAGTCAACCCCTTGTCGCCTCTCCACAACTTCAGAAGTGCCTCCTGCCCACGGCTCTGCTCTCCTCACGGCCACGTTTGCCCATGCGGATTCAGCCCTCCGAATGCCATCCACGGGCAGCGTCGCCCCCTGCGTGCCACCTCTCTCCACCTCTCTCTTGTCCCTCTCTGCCACCGTCCACGCCGCAGCCGCAGCAGCCACCGCGGCTGCACACAGCTTCCCTCTGTCCTTCGCGGGGGCATTCCCCATGCTTCCCCCAAACGCAGCAGCAGCAGTGGCCGCGGCCACAGCCATCAGCCCGCCCTTGTCAGTATCAGCCACGTCCAGTCCTCAGCAGACCAGCAGTGGAACAAACAATAAACCTTACCGACCCTGGGGGACAGAAGTTGGAGCTTTTTAAATTTTTCTTGAACTTCTTGCAATAGTAACTGAATGTCCTCCATTTCAGAGTCAGCTTAAAACCTCTGCACCCTGAAGGTAGCCATACAGATGCCGACAGATCCACAAAGGAACAATAAAGCTATTTGAGACACAAACCTCACGAGTGGAAATGTGGTATTCTCTTTTTTTTCTCTCCCTTTTTTGTTTGGTTCAAGGCAGCTCGGTAACTGACATCAGCAACTTTTGAAAACTTCACACTTGTTACCATTTAGAAGTTTCCTGGAAAATATATGGACCGTACCATCCAGCAGTGCATCAGTATGTCTGAATTGGGGAAGTAAAATGCCCTGACTGAATTCTCTTGAGACTAGATGGGACATACATATATAGAGAGAGAGTGAGAGAGTCGTGTTTCGTAAGTGCCTGAGCTTAGGAAGTTTTCTTCTGGATATATAACATTGCACAAGGGAAGACGAGTGTGGAGGATAGGTTAAGAAAGGAAAGGGACAGAAGTCTTGCAATAGGCTGCAGACATTTTAATACCATGCCAGAGAAGAGTATTCTGCTGAAACCAACAGGTTTTACTGGTCAAAATGACTGCTGAAAATAATTTTCAAGTTGAAAGATCTAGTTTTATCTTAGTTTGCCTTCTTTGTACAGACATGCCAAGAGGTGACATTTAGCAGTGCATTGGTATAAGCAATTATTTCATCAGTTCTCAGATTAACAAGCATTTCTGCTCTGCCTGCAGGCCCCCAGGCACTTTTTTTTTTGGATGGCTCAAAATATGGTGCTGCTTTATATAAACCTTACATTTATATAGTGCACCTATGAGCAGTTGCCTACCATGTGTCCACCAGAGGCTATTTAATTCATGCCAACTTGAAAACTCTCCAGTTTGTAGGAGTTTGGTTTAATTTATTCAGTTTCATTAGGACTATTTTTATATATTTATCCTCTTCATTTTCTCCTAATGATGCAACATCTATTCTTGTCACCCTTTGGGAGAAGTTACATTTCTGGAGGTGATGAAGCAAGGAGGGAGCACTAGGAAGAGAAAAGCTACAATTTTTAAAGCTCTTTGTCAAGTTAGTGATTGCATTTGATCCCAAAACAAGATGAATGTATGCAATGGGATGTACATAAGTTATTTTTGCCCATGCCTAAACTAGTGCTATGTAATGGGGTTGTGGTTTTGTTTTTTTCGATTTCGTTTAATGACAAAATAATCTCTTAATATGCTGAAATCAAGCACGTGAGAGTTTTTGTTTAAAAGATAAGAGACACAGCATGTATTATGCACTTCATTTCTCTACTGTGTGGAGAAAGCAATAAACATTATGAGAATGTTAAACGTTATGCAAAATTATACTTTTAAATATTTGTTTTGAAATTACTGTACCTAGTCTTTTTTGCATTACTTTGTAACCTTTTTCTATGCAAGAGTCTTTACATACCACTAATTAAATGAAGTCCTTTTTGACTATTTTTTATGTGGATGAGTTGCTTTGCAGAAAA